ATCTGTGGAAGCACCTAGAATCCTGTACCTGCTGAGAGACACCAGATGGGTGTGATGTGGGTGGCTCATGACCCATGCTTTAGGGGATTCCACTAGACCATCTTACTGCTTGGATATCAAAACTTAGCCATGAGGCTCAGTGTGGGTGCAGGGCCAGATTGGGGGGTACCAGGAACTTCAAAATATGTCACAGGAGTAGTTGCCATACAGAAGTCAAAAAGCATCAACTTTGGTTCCAGCCTAGACACTGCGGAAGATGTAAGGGAAATGGTAGATAAATCTTCTTCCCTTAGAAAGGCTATTAGTTTAAACGTAAAATCCAACAAGTTCACAGTGAAAAATGTAACTTGCTTGAAAGACAACAGGAATCTTATGAATGTGTGCTCAAGAACATCCTACATAGACTTATATAGGTCATCCTATAAAGGGCACAGAATGATGAGTAAATAGTTTTTAAAAATCTAATTCATTTTATTATCTTTGTATATTTTGATAATACTTTGTGCGGTCTGATTACACTTCGATACTTTGGAGAGCATTAACATAATACAAAATAATACTTGATAACCCAAATAGTATTTGCAAAGACCGGTATCCAGAAATAACAGCTCATCTGTCCAAGGCTTTATTCTTAATCTTGCATTATGAGGATTTAGAGGCAAAAATTCTTTTTAAACCTCAAATTTCTGTTACATGTTGTATTAGTCTGTTCTCATATTGGTATAAAGAACTACCTTAGACCTGGATAATTTATGAAGAAAAGAGGTTTAATTGACTCACAGTTCTGCAGGCTGTACAGAAAGCAAGGCTGGGAGGCCTCAGGAAATTTACAATCATGGCAGAAGGCAAAGGGGAAGCAAGCACGTCTTACCATGGCAGAGCAGGAGAGAGAGAGAGCAAGGGTGTAGTGCCACATACTTTTAAACCATCAGATCTTGTGAGAACTCACTCACTATAACGAGAACAATATGGGAGAAATCCACCCCCATGAGCCAATCACCTCCCACCAGATCCCTCCCCCAACACTGGGAATTACAATTCAACATGAGATTTGGGTGGGGACACAGAGCCAAACCATATCACATGTCTAGTGGAATAGCTTTGGACTAGGACCTCTATTTTTCTGTAACAATCCATGTTACTTTAGCCAATGAGTCTAAGCCAATTATATCAGTGTAATATACATCAATTTTCTCATCCATAAAATGGAGCCACCCATTTATTCTCTACTGCATATGATGATGAGATGAATGTGAGATAACATGCAAGAGAATTCTTTGCAAAATGCTATAAAACTGTAAGATATTATTAACCTGACATGCTGTAAAAATGTATGACCAAATGTTTGTAAAATTATTCCATGTGAAAATGACAAGGAATTGTCTTTTAAGGTTGATGGGGCTAGGCACCATGGCTCACACCTGTAATACCAGCACTTCGGGAGGCCAAAGCAGGAGGCTCACTTGAGGCCAGGAATTCAAGACCAAACCTGGGTAACATTGTAAGACCACATCACTATAAAAAATTAAAAACTTAGCCAGGTGTGGTAGCGTGGCACCTGTAGACCTAGCTACTGGGGAGGCTGAGCTGGAAAGATTGCTTGAGGCCAGAAGTTTGAGGCTGCATTGAGTCATAATTGCACCACTGCACTCCAGCCTGGGTGACAGAGCAAGACCCTGTCCCTACAAACAAATAATAATAATAATAATAAAAGATTGACGTAAGGTGACCAATCAGGGATAGTTATAGTCCAGGGATAGTCTAGAGCTGGTATGAGAATGAATACAGAAAAATGATAAAATTATTAAAATAATGAGATTTTTCATAAAAAGGGATATTTTAGCTCAGACTGTCCATTTCCTTTTCTTTTTTTTTCCTTTCCAACTTTTATTTGAGGTTTGGGGGTACACACGCAGGTTTGTTTGGGAAAATTGCATGTCGCAGGGGTTAGGTGTACAGATTATTTCATCACCCAGGTAATAACCATAGCACCTGATACATAGTTTTTTGATCCTTACCCTCCTCCCGCCCTCCACCCTCAAGTAGGCCCTGGTCAGACTGTCCATTTTCTAATATACCTTTGAAAGAGCTATAAGAATAAAGATGTGCATCTTTGCAAAGTTAATAACCAGTCAATATACTTGTATTTTTCTATCATTCTCTTTATTACATTTTAGCAGTAGTTTCTCTGCATTTTATTTATTTTTTTTTTTTGGTGTTTATATTGTGTTTACTTACTTTTTTTTTTAGTTTTATTTTTAACTGACACATAATAGTTATACATATTATCTATGGGGTACAGTGTGATATTCCACTACATGTATACATTGCATAATGATCAACTCAGGGTAATTAGCATACTCATCATCTCAAGCATTTTTCTTTTCTTTGTGGTGAGAACATTCAAAATTGTCTCTTCTAGCTGATTTGAAATATACAACACATTATTGTTAAATATATCATTCTGCTGTGCCATACAGCAGGTGTCCCCAACTACCGGGCTGCAAACTGGTACCAGCCTGTGGCCTGTTAGGAACTGAGCTGCACTGTAGGAGGTGAGTGTCAGCGAGCATTCCCACCTGAGCTCTGCCCCTGTCAGATCAGCAGCCGCATTCGATTCTCACAGGAGCACAAACCCTATGGTGAACCGCACATGGGAGGGATCTAGGTTGCATGCTCCTTCTGTGAACCTAACTAATGCCGGATGATCTGAGATGGAACAGTTTCATCCTGAAACCATCCCCCCTCAAAATCCGTGGAAAAATTGTCTTGCACAAAACAGGTCTTTGGTGCCAAAAAGGTTGAGACTACTGCGTTAGTGTACCAGAACTTATTCCTCTCATCTAACTATAACCTAGTACCTACTAACCAACTTCTCCTACTCCTGCCACTCCTCCCCACCTTTCACCTGACTCTGCTAACCAGTATTCTAGTCTCTACTTCTATGTGATCAACTTTTTAAAATTCCACATATAAGTGAGATCATGTCGTATTTGCCTTTTGTTTCTGGCTTTTCTTGCTTAACATAATGTCCTCCAGGTTCATCCATGTTGTTGCAAATGACAGGATTTCATTCTTTTTGTTGAGGTCTTATCCAAAAAATCCTTGCCTGGACCAATGTCATGAAGTGTTTCCACTATGTTTTTTTTCTAGCAGTTTCATCATCTCAGGTTTTACATGGCAGTCTTTATTTTGAGTTGATGTTTGTTTGTTTGTTTGTTTGTTTGTTTGTTTTGAGACGGAGTCTTGCTCTGTTGCCCAGGCTGGAGTGCAGTGGTTTTATCTCGGCTCACTGCAACCTCCGCATCTCAGATTCAGGTGATTGTCCTGCCTCAGCCTCCCAAGTAGCTGGGATTACAGGCGCCCACCACCACGCCCGGCTAATTTTTGTGCTTTTAGTAGAGATGGGGTTTCACCACATTGGCCAGGCTGGTCTCAAACTCCTGACCTCAAGTGATCTGCCTGCCTCGGCCTGCCAAAGTTCTGGGATTACAGGCATGAGCCACTGCATCCGGCCTTGAGTTGATTTTTGTATATGGTGAGAAAGAGGGGTCTAGTTTCATTCTTCCACATGTGGATATTCAGTTTTCCCATCACCGTGATTCTCTGCATTTTAAATTCTGTAATCATCCTGTGCCACTACCATGGTGAAAACACAAATATTTATAATTCACTGAATTCTCTGCCAGCCTGGAGGCTTTTGTCCTGGAAGTATATACTAATTTTTTTTTGACATTTTGGTAATTGACTTTTGTCAATACAAATCTGTAATTGAAGGAACAGTTCAGTCTATCCACTGAATTGTTCCTAGCCCGTCACTCAGTGACACTAGATTGGAAATACAGAAAGGCATTTAATTCTTTCTGCACTAGACTGGAAATACAGAAAGGCAGTTAATTCTTTCTGAGTCTTGAAACATGAAAGTAAATTAAAAAAAAAAACCTTTCAGTCTGGGAATTGTGTTGAAATCCATAAACATCTGAAACTTAGTGACTCAGATTGTTAGTCACAGAGTCACTGGTTAGAATCTGGATGAAATCCACTGTGGACAAAGGCCAGTAATAATGATGATGATATTTTGCTTTTCCATAGTGCCGAACAAAACTCTTTACAAATGTTACAAGTACAAAAGAAAGAGTAGCAAGACATTTTTTCTGCAAGTGCTCAGGCTAAGTAAGACTCTTGCTAACTTTGAAGTAGTTTATTTTTCCCTCTACATAAATACAAAAGAAATGTAGTGGCAAATAATTGCAACAAAACCCAACTTAAGCAAAGGCCTCATTAGTATTCAATTAGCATAGTAACCCGTCTTTCCCGGTCTCTTGTTTGAAGCAGACTGGATCCAATGTGTAGTCTTGGAGTAAAGAAAATAATATCTCCAGAGTAGGTCTTACAAATAAAGCCAAGGCTACACTCAATTGTGTTTTGTATTATTACACTTTCGTTAGTAATTCACCTTCCACTGAAGAACACACAGAGGGTAGATCTAAGTTTGTTCTCTTGCAATAATGTCAGACCTGAGGAATATCAGCAGTAAGCGCTGGGCAGTTTCAGAGATATCCTCCCACTATCTCCCCTTCTGACCGGAACAGGAATTGGATAGCTTCAGAGCAAAAGAATAATGTGTCCATGTGTTCCTCCAGATCTCTGAGTCCTGGCAGTCGACCTCAACTCTCTTGGCCACCATAAAGCAGTCATTGAAAGGACACAGCTGCAGGAACTAGGGACTAAGCAGTAAATAAATCCACAGGGCTGGAGGCAGAAGTTACGTACATGACCCTAAAACAATACTCTGTGGTTATGAACAAACTGATTAGCATCTGAGGGTCCTGTAGCAGCTTATGCAAAATTAATTGGTGCCTCAGCCAGTGCTGAGTTTCTAAAGGAAAGATGTCCACTTCAAAAACAAAAACAAAAAAAGGGGGGCCTCCTTAGTCAGCAGCAACTTTGCCTGGTGTCCTGGGGAGACGATCAGCTAGAATGGGAATGGAGCTGTTTATTCTCTTAGCTGTACATGGATTCTCTTCAGATCAGAGCTGATGTATAACAGCCACTGGCAATATCCCAAGACATGATCCAGTGATTGCCAGGTTATGGGTTGCATCTTAGAGTTAAGGTGAGAGGAGCTTGGGAAAGAGGTTGAGAGATGTGGCTTGAGAGTGGGAGAGATGGAGAAAGTAAAAGAAATTGGACACTGATCTACATAGAGCAACACTTCCCTAATTGTGAGTTTGATCCACTTTATATTTGAAGAAAAACTAATGAAAAGTTTATGGTGCTGTGTTTCAGGGTTTTGGCTCCAACTCAGGCAGACTCAGCTTTAAAACCAGACTCCACCACCTACCACCTGATTTTGACCGTGAGCAAGTTTCTTACTTTCTTTGCTTTATTTTATGATTAACTTAAATTTTTTTCCATTATAGACTCCACGTTTTGCAAAGATCGGTTTTGCCTCAGAGTCAACAAACTCTTCAGATTGGTTCCGGTGTGTCCTATGTTTACAAGTCAGTGGAAATTAAGCACAACACATATAAATTGAAAAGTCAAATAAGGAAATGAATTACCTCCCTTGACGGCTCTAATTTTACTTGTAAGTTAAATTCAGAGTTAGCTTAAAATCATGTTGTTTTTTGTTTGTTTTGTGTTTTGAAAAGGGCTAAAGCCAATTTTTAGGTTGGCTTGGGCAGAAAAGTGAAAAGAGAATGCTCCACTTTAACCGATGTCATCATCTGAAAAAGATAACACAGAAATGTTTTTCTAGTATACATGTTAAAACGGATAAACATGCACAGCGATTTCTTTCAAGAACCTTTGCACTTGCGGAATTGAGGAAGTCATGGTATTCAACCCACTCTCTTGTTGGAGACAAAAATATTATCCTGATGGGACCTCCTGGTGCTGGGAAAACAACAGTAGGCAGAATAATAGGTCAGAAACTAGGTTGTTGTGTCATAGATGTGGATGATGATATCCTTGAAAAAACCTGGAATATGAGTGTGTCTGAAAAATTACAGGATGTTGGTAATGAGCAATTTTTAGAAGAGGAAGGAAAAGCTGTGTTAAACTTCTCTGCATCTGGAAGTGTGATTTCCCTTACTGGGTCCAATCCAATGCATGATGCTAGCATGTGGCATCTGAAGAAAAATGGAATAATTGTATACCTGGATGTACCTCTACTAGATCTAATTTGTCGTCTAAAATTAATGAAGACAGATAGGATTGTAGGTCAGAATTCTGGAACATCTATGAAAGACTTACTTAAATTTAGAAGACAGTATTATAAGAAGTGGTATGATGCTCGTGTTTTCTGTGAAAGTGGGGCTTCCCCAGAGGAGGTAGCTGACAAAGTGCTGAATGCAATTAAAAGATACCAAGATGTGGACTCGGAAACATTCATTTCAACAAGACACGTTTGGCCTGAAGACTGTGAACAGAAGGTTTCAGCAAAATTCTTTAGTGAAGCTGTAATTGAGGGGTTGGCTTCTGATGGTGGCCTCTTTGTTCCTGCAAAGGAGTTTCCAAAATTAAGCTGCGGGGAGTGGAAAAGCCTAGTAGGAGCAACCTACGTAGAAAGAGCACAGATACTGTTGGAAAGATGTATCCATCCTGCAGACATACCTGCTGCCAGGTTGGGAGAAATGATTGAAACTGCTTATGGGGAAAACTTTGCCTGCTCAAAAATTGCTCCTGTCAGGCACCTTTCAGGCAACCAGTTCATCCTGGAGTTGTTTCATGGACCAACAGGATCATTTAAAGATTTGTCTTTACAGCTTATGCCTCATATTTTTGCACACTGTATCCCACCAAGTTGCAATTATATGATACTTGTAGCTACTTCAGGAGACACAGGGAGTGCAGTCTTAAATGGTTTTAGTCGTCTAAATAAGAATGATAAGCAAAGGATAGCTGTGGTTGCATTTTTTCCTGAGAATGGAGTAAGTGATTTTCAAAAAGCACAAATAATTGGCAGTCAGAGAGAAAATGGATGGGCAGTGGGTGTTGAGTCAGATTTTGATTTTTGCCAGACAGCTATAAAAAGAATTTTTAATGATTCTGATTTTACTGGCTTTCTTACTGTGGAATATGGAACAATCTTAAGTTCGGCTAACTCCATAAACTGGGGCCGACTACTTCCGCAGGTAGTTTATCATGCTTCCGCATATCTTGATCTTGTTAGTCAAGGATTTATTTCTTTTGGAAGCCCAGTCGATGTCTGTATTCCCACAGGAAACTTTGGTAACATTTTAGCAGCAGTGTATGCCAAAATGATGGGAATCCCGATTCGAAAATTTATCTGTGCCTCTAATCAGAACCATGTTTTGACTGATTTTATAAAAACAGGACATTATGATCTAAGGGAAAGAAAACTAGCACAAACCTTTTCACCGTCAATAGATATTCTCAAATCTTCAAACCTAGAACGACATTTACACTTGATGGCTAATAAAGATGGACAGCTAATGACAGAATTATTTAATCGATTAGAAAGTCAGCATCATTTCCAGATAGAAAAGGCTCTAGTTGAGAAACTTCAGCAGGATTTTGTAGCTGACTGGTGCTCTGAGGGAGAGTGCCTAGCAGCTATTAACTCCACCTATAATACTTCAGGGTATATTTTGGATCCACACACTGCTGTTGCAAAAGTGGTTGCAGATAGGGTGCAAGACAAAACTTGCCCTGTGATTATCTCATCTACAGCCCATTACTCAAAGTTTGCACCTGCTATCATGCAGGCTTTAAAGATTAAAGAAATCAATGAGACTTCATCAAGTCAGCTCTATTTGCTGGGTTCATACAATGCATTACCTCCACTGCATGAGGCTTTATTAGAGAGAACAAAACAGCAAGAGAAGATGGAGTACCAGGTCTGTGCAGCTGATATGAATGTCTTGAAGAGTCATGTGGAACAACTTGTCCAAAATCAATTCATATGAAAGCTTTCAGAGTAAATTTTTTTTTCTAGCTATAAGCATGCAATAATAAATCTCAAACACTGATTTGGAGTACAGTAGCATTTTGTCTTTTATGTAAATATCTCTATATCTGTTTGGAATTTCAAAAGTCTGATCTCTAGGGCTGACATGAGAACTCCATGTCACCTCCTCAGATCTTTAATCTGGAAGTGACAAAAGGTAACACAGTGCACGGACCTTTGAGCTATCATACTTTTGCCTTCTGCTCATGAGGGGTGTATCAATTTCCACTCCCACACCCTCACTGTTATGTGGACCAAAATGTCTGGTATACTATTTGGCGATTAAAATATTTAAGCCCAGTTTTCAGGTACTACATCTGTAACTAGTGAATACTCTGTTGATTAGAAAGTTAATTTACCACTCAAAATGGCTAACTTGAATGGAGGAAGTAGTAAACTCTTCTATTAGGATTTGGGCCAGTGTTTTTTGTTTGTTTTTTGGTGCAGTTTCAGCTCACTGCAACCTCCGCCTCCCAGGTTCAAGTGATTCTCCTGCCTCAGCCTCCCAGGTAGCTGGGATTACAGGCATGCAACACCACACATGGCTAATTTTTTTATTTTTAATAGAGATGAGGTTTCGCCATGTTTTCCAGGCTGATCTTGAACCTCTGACCTCAGGTGATCCATCCACCTCGGCCTCCCAAAGTGCTAGGATTACAGGCGTGAGCCTCTGCACCTGGCTAGGGCCAGTGTTTTTAACCCTCCTCAAATTCCATTTTGGACTACAACTAATGTGTATCTCACACTGTCCAAATTAAAGATGTACTCTGTCCTTCACTCTCCTTTGGATGTGTACGGTTAGGGTGACGATGTTTGAAAATCAACACATAACTGAAATCCAGGATGAAACAGTAAGCAGAACTACTTAGAAGTGAATACAGAAATGATCTATTTCAAGAGGAAGGTTTTCCAAAATTAAGAGTACTTGAGTAGTCTCAATAGGAGTGTATTTGTAGACAGCAGTTTCCCTATATTATTTGGAGTCAATTCTTACGTAATTTGTTGTTTATTTCTTCAGTGAACATTGTCTTTTTCTGGCAGCTGAAACTGCACACAACTGATACACATATTTAATTTGTATTCCTTTGTAGTAATACATTTTAACCATGATTTATGTTTGTGAATTTACTGGATGTTTTCTTTCTGAATTAAAGATTGTCAAGACCAATTAGTGTAATGGACTACTGTCAACCACAAGAT